GCAGTGATGGGTACCATTGTAGGTGCTTGGTAAGCACTGAATGAACTAATGCCTGCATGATGCCAGCTGGCGGCGGTGACAGCCGCAGTTTGCATAAAACACTGCTTACACTCTGGCCTTGAGCCTTCTGTTCAGAGGGGCCAGGGATCCCAGCTGAGTCACTTGTAAGGATCCATGTTTGCAGCTGGTCTTACTGCCAGAGAGCCCAGGAGGAGGCTAGAGGAGGGCGAAAGGCACAAAACTGGGTCTGAATGTGCAACCCTAGCTTGCCCTGGCCTAATGTTCTTGACTGCAAATGCTGCCCTTTTAATCCATCCCGCAAGATGAAGAAAATCTGAACTCCCTAGGCTGGCATTTTGGGGCCACTGCAACCTGCCTCTTGGCTACTTTAACCACCACAGTTACAAACAACCTGTGAGCCCCAGGCACGGCTGGAGCTTTCTCACCCTCCTTTAGGATTCTCCCATTTCCTCTATCTGGGATGCTCTCTCCCTACTCAACCTATTGAAGTTGAGATAATTCTTAGAAAGTTTCATACAGAAAATATTTCACAAATGTTTCGTATTACTTCTGGATCGCCCAAGTTTTAAGTTGTAATGGCCCCAGCTGGCCTGAGCTCCCAGAAGAAAAAGCCCATGAGATACTTATCTTCGTGGTTCATTCCATGGTTGCCCAGCATTAGACTGGACATAAGAAAAACAATTTGTTCAGTAAAAGTAAACAAGTTACCATTTTTTGGATGCTCACTGTATGCAGAACACTAGCAGGCACCGGGGTTCCAAAGCAAGCCCCTGATTGAGCGCGGGAGAGACGCAGACAATTACACGGCTGTGCTCTGAGCCTGAGGGACTTCGCGGAGGACAAAACTACGCTGTACCTCAGAAAGACCAGACCACCTCAGAACCCGACCACAACAGACGCCCCGCCCCCGTGCTGCCCCGCCCCGCCTTTTCGCCCCGGCTCCGCCCAGCCCCTGGGTAGCTTCCGGCGGAAGTTACCGCCCGTGCCGCGGTTCGGCGGCGGCATCCGGCCTCGCACTTCCGGTGGGGAGATTCCGGCCTGGAGCTCCCAGGGCCGAGGTGAGTGGGTGTGCGGCCGGCCTCCCGGCGCAGGTTCCAAGCTTTAGGCACCCAATTTTTATAGATTGAGTTGACAAGAAGGTGCCAGCAAAAAAGACCAATAAGGAGTCCAGAAAAGCAGAAGAAAAACCAGGAGAATGTGGTATCGTGGCACCCAAGAGAAGGTTTTTTCTAGGAGGAGGAAGTGATCCATTGTGTAAGGTAAGAATAGAGACTAAGCCGGCCCGGCACGGTGGCCTGACATGATCAGTTTGTGTTTTAAAAGGTCACTTTGGTGGCAGTTCATGGAGAATAGCTTGAGGTGACAAGACAGCAGACACGACGTGGGTCTCTGGGACTGCCTGTGCCGTTGTGGGCAGCCCCTCCAGAGCCCTGAGTCACGCAGCCTTCAGAGGCACCCATGGCTACGAGAAGCACAGTCTCTGCCTGAGGCTCCAGAGCGGCCCTTTTTCCCCAGCAGCAGACCTTGGGACCTGTGAGCGCTGCATCCAATTAACCATGGGAAGGGTCAGCACCAGCCACCAGCCCCTTAGGTGAGGACTCTGCCTGGGGCTCTGCTGATGGTTCCGAATCATGGAGCTGCAGAGAGCTCCTCCAGCCTGGAGACGTTCTTGGTGAAAGCTGTGGTCTAACTCCACCGGCTCTTCCTGCACATTGTATTCAAGAGGGGTGCCTGCCCCCGCTGACTCAGGAGCTCCGGTGCTGCAGCCGCCACGAATGGGGAGGTGGGCCCTCGATGTGGCCTTTTTGTGGAAGGCGGTGTTGACCCTGGGGCTGGTGCTTCTCTACTACTGCTTCTCCATCGGCATCACCTTCTACAACAAGTGGCTGACAAAGGTACCAGGAGGCCTTGCTGGGGCGGGGTGCTGAAGCCGGGGTGTCTGCTTTGGGCTCCATACAGAGCTTCCATTTCCCCCTCTTCATGACGATGCTGCACCTGGCCGTGATCTTCCTCTTCTCCGCCCTGTCCAGGGCGCTGGTTCAGTGCTCCAGCCACAGGGCCCGTGTGGTGCTGAGCTGGGCCGACTACCTCAGAAGAGTGGCTCCCACAGGTAGGTGGGGGACCTCAGTGAGGGCAGAGCAGAAGCTGTCCTGTGGGTGCCTGTGTCTTCACAGCTCTGGCGACGGCGCTTGACGTGGGCTTGTCCAACTGGAGCTTCCTGTATGTCACCGTCTCGCTGTGAGTACTGGCCATGCCCTGCTGCCTCCCTTCAGCAGTGCATTGTGGGTAATTTTGCTTCCAGGTACACAATGACCAAATCCTCAGCTGTCCTCTTCATCTTGATCTTCTCTCTGATCTTCAAGCTGGAGGAGCTGGTGAGGCCCCAGCGTCTCTTGTGTCCTTCCTGGAGTTAGCTGCCACTGCTCCCCATCCTACCAGCGCGCGGCACTGGTCCTGGTGGTCCTCCTCATCGCCGGGGGTCTCTTCATGTTCACCTACAAGTCCACACAGTTCAACGTGGAGGGCTTCGCCTTGGTGCTGGGGGCCTCGTTCATCGGTGGCATTCGCTGGACCCTCACCCAGATGCTCCTGCAGAAGGCTGAACTCGGTGAGCACGTGCCACTCATCCTCCAGAGAGAGAGACCTGATGGTGCCTGTCCCCCGCCCTGCAGGCCTCCAGAATCCCATCGACACCATGTTCCACCTGCAGCCACTCATGTTCCTGGGGCTCTTCCCTCTCTTTGCTGTATTTGAAGGTACGTTGGGCCTTCCCTCTCAAGGGCACCTCGGCCTCCCACTCTCTCTCCCTGTTGCTTTCAGGTCTCCATTTGTCCACATCTGAGAAAATCTTCCGTTTCCAGGACACAGGGCTGCTCCTGCGGGTACTTGGGAGCCTCTTCCTTGGCGGGATTCTCGCCTTTGGTTTGGGCTTCTCTGAGTTCCTCCTGGTCTCCAGAACCTCCAGCCTCACTCTCTCCATTGCCGGCATTTTTAAGGTACAGACTCGGGCGTGATGCCAGTCCTGTCTGATCATGCTCCCTCCTGCTTCTCTGCCCCCAGGAAGTCTGCACTTTGCTGTTGGCAGCTCATCTGCTGGGCGATCAGATCAGCCTCCTGAACTGGCTGGGCTTCGCCCTCTGCCTCTCGGGAATATCCCTCCACGTTGCCCTCAAAGCCCTGCATTCCAGAGGTAACCCAGAGTCCCTTCCAGAAGCCTCTGTTGGCCTGTAACTGTGGTCTCTCTCTATCCCAAGGTGATGGTGGCCCCAAGGCCTTGAAGGGGCTGGGCTCCAGCCCCGACCTGGAGCTGCTGCTCCGGAGCAGCCAGCGGGAGGAAGGTGACAATGAGGAGGAGGAGTACTTTGTGGCCCAGGGGCAGCAGTGACCAGCCAGGGCAAATGGCTTAGAAGCAGGCCACTCCCCAGCCTGCTGCCAGCACTCACTGTGCTCAAGCCGCCAGGGCTCATCATGGTAGCTGGGAGCTGTGGACGGGAGTCACCAGGTGGTGGGGCCAAGCCAGGGACTCATGACTTTTGCCCCTCCCTTCAGAGCCTGGTCACACAAGGGGCGAGCACCAGGCCAGCCTGGGACTGGCCAGAGCTGGGCCCAAGCTGCGCTGGAATCGCAGCAGGAGAGGGGAGTGGGCTGGTTCTTCCCACCACTTCCCAGGCTCTGACAGCCGAGACTCATTTCCAAGGCACAGCAGCTTTCTAAAGGGACTGAGTTTGGACTGGGTTTTGGACCTCCAGGGGCTGGAGCTTCATCACCTGGGCAGTGTCTTTTCTCAGAGAGCAGGTTTCTTTATAGTTTGGAAATAAATGGTTCACGGTCCACTGGCCGCCTTGTGTTGCTGGAGACGTGGGGGCAGGGAGGGGACAGTGTGGGCCTGGCCTCTCCTTTCCTTTCCCTGCCTGGAGCCTTCTTCAAATGTCTGGTCTTAAGCCAGGCCTCCTTCATTTTCTCGCTCCTGTTAGAACACCAGTCCCCTCCCCAGTGGGGCCCCACTGCACCTGCTGGCAGGAAATAAATGAATGTTTACTGAGTACTGCATTCTGGAGACCTTACATGTTTTCACAGCCTAGTTTGAATACTGGCTTTGTCACTAGCTGTGTGACCCTAAGCAAATGACCTAACCTGTCTGTGCCGTAGTTTTTTAATCTGTGAAATGGGGATAATGTCTATCTCAGAGTCCTTTTGAAGATTGAGTCATTATTAGTAACAGATTAAATGTTATATAAGCATTTCTTTTAATCCTTTTAACAACTAAGAGACTAAAGCCTGGAAAAGATAAAGAGCTGCTTAAGTGGCCGGGCTGAGGTTCACATCCAAGTCTGTGTACGTCTGTGTGTGCACGTGCTGCACGTGACATCCACACAGCCTCCTGGAACTTCATGGGCCCCTGGGGCTTGGGCTTTCCACTCCTCCTTGGCCAAGTCCCACGTCTTCTCTAGACTGCAGGCCTCTCTCAAATGAGGAAGGGAGGGGGCAAGACCCCAGCTCTGATGTGCTGTGGACTGAGTCTACTCCTGTAAACTGGTTCCCGGGCCATGGGAGACCCCCCCGGCCCTTGGGGACAAAGCTTTCCAGGCGAAGTGCTCCTAGGCACTCACAGCAGGTGGCGCCATTGCACCACACTGGCTCCCAGAGCCCAGCTGCCCTGCCACGGCTATCCAGACACCGGCAGAAAAGGGGTGCTTGGAAGAGGACAGTGGGTATCCATGGGTGGGGACAAGGATAGGGCTTGTTCTAAAATTGTTTCCATCAGGTTGGAGTCACTAAAGCTCGTTCGGTTAAGCCCAGGAGAACTTTAATACTTTAAAAATGGGTCTGCAAACTTCCTGTAAAGGGCCAGATAGTAAATATTTGGGGTTTGGGGACCATATGGCGTCTGTTGCAGCTACTCTGCCATCGTAGCACAAAAGCAGCCATAGATGACACAGACCCAGGGTGTGGCTGTCCCAGTGAAACCCCATTTACAAAAGTAGGATCCAGCTTGCTGGCTGAAGTTTACCAGCAGGAGAACCCTCAAGAATTCTCGAGTCCAACTTCCACTTCTGCAGCAGGAGACTGAAGCCAGGAGGGGGCGGTGACTAGCCCGAGGCCCTCAGAGCCTCCGTGCTCAGGAGTCAGACCGAGATCTGCCTCTAATTCAGATTCCCAGCACAGACTCAGCAGGCGGAGGTGGAGCACCAAGGGCGCTTGGAAGCGGCCTCTTATCTGGCTCCTGCACCTCTGCCCCCCTTGGATTCCGCAAGCTCAGAGGCCAAGATTAAAGGAGGCTCGTGCTCCAGCTGGATGATGTGGGAAGAGCCAGCCAAGGAGGGGGGCCAGGGCCTCCTCCGTCTTAGAGGCTGCTTGGGATGCAGGCTGCTTGGGCGGCAGGGGGAGTCTGCCAGAGCCCCGCTGGCTCAGGTGGATGAGAGCTTCCTGTCTGCTCCCCCACTGCCCGCCTCCCAGCACAGGGAGCAAGCGTTGCTGTCTGGTGCAGTAATTACAAGGTGCAGAGCGGGGGCCCTTACCTCGCACATGTTGGGTTCAATGACAGCCCTTCATTTAGCAGCAATTACCAGCTGAACCTAAAGGAGGGCTCCCTCTCCTCCCCCACCCAGCCCACCCAATCGCCTGGCCTCCCAGGCCAGACAGCGTCCACCTCGGCATTGAGCCCTAGAACCACCCATGCTGTCTGCAGCCATTGCATCTCAGGGCTGCAGCATCACCATGGCAACGCGGTGCTTGCACAGGTTGAGGGGAAGCTGAGGATGTGACTTGTCTCTCCAAGGCTGTGGTGTCTGTCCCCACACAGCCCCAGCTCCGAGGCTTCTGCAGAAGGGGCGGAGAGAGGACTGACCTGCAGGTTCGAGTTTCAAGTGCTTACCTGCCCACCACCTCTCCCAGGGGCCCACAGTGGAAGGAAGGTTAATGGCTCCAATATGTGAGGACGTCCACAGTTGGTGTTGTGGTGGCGGTGAGAATGGGCTGCAGTTTGCCTGTGGGAGGGACCTGAGCCATCAGGCAGGGCCCGGCATACCTTCATCTTCACTCCGGTACCCTTTTCTGCCTTGAGGGCTCAAGGGATTGTCTCCATCTGTTTCTGCTTTATCCTGCTGTGAAAAACCTGAAAATCCCAGTGGCTTGAGAGTAGTTACATGGCACCAAGAGAATTCTCCTCATGGTACTTGCTGCAGCTTCCTGCATCACACACTAGTGATGGACTGAGGGTGGGGACTCCCAGGCCATCCATTTAGGTCGACAGCATTCAGTGAGTACTGGCTACATGGCAGACACTGCCGGACTTGGGGACAGAGACATTCATTTTTGGAGTCAGCCTTCCTCCCAGCCCAGGAAAGTGATGAGGCAGTGGGCTGGGGAATGGGGAAGAAAGAACAGAAAAGACCGTTCACTGGGCACCATCTAGGCCTTTGCCATAGGTTATTTAATCTGTAACAGCCCGGTGCAGTAAGGACTGATTGTATTTCTTTCCTAGCTGTGGAAACTAAGTTCCAAGTGGTTAAGCATAACGATGGCTAAGGATACAACCTGCAGACGCCGTAGAGTGAGAGACGTGTCTCTCTTTGCTGTGATTAGCTGCGTGCTTTTGGACACGTTGCTGATCTTCTCCGAGCCTGTTTCCTTGTCTCTACAGAAGGAATAATAATACATACACCTGAAGGAAGCTACTGTGAAGGTGAAATAAAATAATGTAGGTAAAGCACACAGTGCTCGGCTCATAGTCATCACCACTCAGGAAATGGAGCAGGAAGGACGTCACATAACTCGCCCAGATGAGAGGAGGAGCCAGCGTTGGAGCTCTGGCCTTCCAAGATCCCCATCTCTGCTGCAGTGTCTGGTACTGAGCATGCACTTAACAGATGCTTTTTTTTTTTTTTTTTTGACATGGAGTTTTTGCTCTTATTGCCCAGGCTGGAGTGCAATGGCACGATCTTGGCTCGCTGCAACCTCCACCTCCCGGGTTCAAGTGATTCTCCTGTCTCAGCTTCCCAAGTAGCTGGGATTACAGGCACCCACCACCATGCCTGGCTAATTTTTTGTATGTTTAGTACAGGGAGCTCTAAAGCTGAGATGCCTTTCAGAGTTGTCCCAAGTTGGGGTGAGAGGTTCATGGCTTTACGCCACAGCATTTTTTGTATTTTTAGTATTTTGTATTTTTGTATTTCAGTACATGTTGGCCAGGCCGGTCTTGAACTCCTGACCTCAGGTAATCCACCTGCCTTGACCTCCCAAAGTGCTGGGATTACAGGTGTGAGCCATCGCACCCGGCCCAGATGCTTGTTTTTTGAAGGAATTTCCACTAGCGGAAACTAAAGTGGGGATTTTACAGGTTCTAACTTCCAAATGACTTGCCCTGTAAGAAGGGGCTGCTCCCTCCCACCACCGCCCATTCCTGCCAGCCTCCGGTCTCCCAGCCATCCCATGGAGTTTTCACCCTAACTGCACAGCCCTGACATCAGCCACGTCCCTTCACCCCTGCTTTGTAGTAACCAATTAGCTTAACGTCTGTTCCCATGGTTATTTAGTTTCGTTGGCAACTAACATACTTCCCAGAAACAGGCCAGCATCTCCCAGTCCCACCACCATCCTGCTGGTGGGGCCGTCCTCTTCTGGATGTCAGATGAGAACTCTCCTGCTGGGGAACAACAGAAGGACAGAACATAGAACCAGAGGAAAATGCATTCAAATGCATTCCATCAGTGTTTCTGGACAGTCTACAATGTGCCCTGGCCGGTGATCGCTGCTGGAGATATCGAAGTCATTAAAACATGGTCTCTGTCCTCAAGGAACTTCTGTAGGGCTTTTTATTTTATTTTA